GAGGCTATTGCAAAGCTATTAATTGGCCTAAATCCAATATTGTTGTATCTCAAAGAATAGAGAGGCCTGAAGAGAAGGAGAGAGATGAGGGAAGAGTAGGTTGGTGGAGCCGTTAGAAACAACATTTATCAATTGTCTGCCATTCTACATGGGCACGGCTTGTGGTGCCCAAAAATAATGAAAATAGTAACATAAAAGATTACTGGTCACAGATCAAATAACGTGTAATAATAATAATAAAGTTTGAAATAAATATTTTGGGAATTACCAAAATGTGACACAGAGACATAAAGTGAGCACATGCTGTTGGAAAAATGGTGCCAATAGACTTGCTGGATCCAGGGTTGTCACAAACCCTCAGTTTATAAAACATTAAATAACTGCAAAGGACAATAAAGTGAAACACAATAAAAGAGGTATACATGTATATTAAAAAGAAAAATTATTTTAAATAAATTTATATACTTTCATCCATGTATAATTTGCTCCTGATTTGTGTGTGTGTGTGTGTGTGCTTTTTGTTTGTTTGTTTGCTTATTTAGTTTAGAACCATAGAAAAACCTTCATAAATTACTTCAGAGATGTAGAACAATGTAATTCTTCATTTTCTAAATCTTGTATTCCTTATATATTGGGATAACATAATCTCAAGAAGTGCAGGTACAGAATACTATAATAATAAAAGGCAAAATAAAAAGTAATTAATTAGTATCTAATCTTTATATGTGAACAAATGAGTAAGAAAGTCAAGATCCATTGATAAGAGTATGATTTTATGGAATAAACAATAGAAAATGGAACTTCTACTTCTTCAAATGATTTGTAATTACTGCAGAGTAATTGTTTCAAAGTGATATAATATTTAAGCTAATCTCTGTGTTGATATATTTAAAATTATATGATCTCATATCATCAACTATTATCACCAACTAATAGAAATAAGAAAATATTGGTGTTAACTGTGACTTATTTTTTAATTCTCTTTGTATATAAAGAACTTCTGGAACCTTTCTGAGTTGAGTAAATGGATCTTAAAAATGGATCTCTAGTGACCGAGTTTATTTTACTAGGATTTTTTGGACGATGGGAACTTCAAATTTTCTTCTTTGTGACATTTTCCCTGATCTACGGTGCTACTGTGATGGGAAACATTCTCATTATGGTCACAGTGACATGTAGGTCAACCCTTCATTCTCCCTTGTACTTTCTCCTTGGAAATCTCTCTTTTTTGGACATGTGTCTCTCCACTGCCACAACACCCAAGATGATCATAGATTTGCTCACTGACCACAAGACCATCTCTGTGTGGGGCTGCGTGACCCAGATGTTCTTCATGCACTTCTTTGGGGGTGCTGAGATGACTCTTCTGATAATCATGGCCTTTGACAGGTATGTAGCCATATGTAAACCCCTGCACTATAGGACAATCATGAGCCACAAGCTGCTAAAGGGGTTTGCGATACTTTCATGGATAATTGGTTTTTTACACTCCATAAGCCAGATAGTTTTAACAATGAACTTGCCTTTCTGTGGCCACAATGTCATAAACAACATATTTTGTGATCTTCCCCTTGTGATCAAGCTTGCTTGCATTGAAACATACACCCTGGAATTATTTGTCATTGCTGACAGCGGGCTGCTCTCTTTCACCTGTTTCATCCTCTTGCTTGTTTCTTACATTGTCATCCTGGTCAGTGTACCAAAAAAATCATCACATGGGCTCTCCAAGGCGCTGTCCACATTGTCTGCCCACATCATTGTGGTCACTCTGTTCTTTGGACCTTGTATTTTTATCTATGTTTGGCCATTCAGTAGTTTGGCAAGCAATAAAACTCTTGCCGTATTTTATACAGTTATCACACCCTTACTGAATCCGAGTATTTATACCCTGAGAAATAAGAAAATGCAAGAGGCCATAAGAAAATTACGGTTCCAATATGTTAGTTCTGCACAGAATTTCTAGATGTTAGCACTATATAATTAACTTTTAAATGC